AAGAGTGGGAGACCAGCCTGGCCAACATGGTGAAATCCCATCCCTACTAAAAATACAAAACTTAGCCGGACGTGGTGGTGAGTCACTGTAATCCCAGCTACCTGGGAGGCTGAGGCAGGGAGAATTGCCTGAACCCGGGAGGCGGAGGTTGCAGTGAGCCAAGACTGCACCACTGCACTCCAGCCTGGGTGACAGAGTGAGACAGCCTCAAAAAAAAAAAAAAAAAAAAAAAGGTTTTGGACCTGGTGTGGTGGCTCATGCCTGTAATCCTATAATCCCAGCACTCTGGGAGGCCGAGGCGGGCGGATCACGAAGTCAGGAGATCGAGACCATCCTGGCTAACACGGTGAAACCCTGTCTCTAGTAAAAATACAAAACATTAGCTGGGCGTAGTGGCAGGCGCCTGTAGTCCCAGCTGCTCGGGAGGCTGAGGCAGGAGAGTGGCGTGAACCTGGGAGGTGGAGCTTGCAGTGAGCCGAAACTGCGCCACTGCACTCCAGCCTGGGTGACAGAGCGAGACTCTGTCTCAAAAAAAGAAAAACAAAACAAAACAAAACAAAGTACGGTGGTGGGTTGGTTTGAAGAATCTAAGAGGGCTATTTCTGGCATTTCCACTATTCCACCATGATTTCCTTGAGAGACTTGCTCTGTCGCCCAGGCCGGAGTGCAGTGGCGCGATCTTGGCTCACCGCAAGAGCTCTGCCTCCTGGGTTTCACCCCATTCTACTGCCTCAGCCTTCCGAGTAGCTGGGACTACAGGCACCCGCCACCATGCCCGGCTAATTTTTTGTATTTTTAGTAGAGACGGGGTTTCACCGTGTTAGCCAGGATGGTCTCGATCTCCTGACCTCGTGATCCGCCCGCCTAGGCTTCCCAAAGTGCTGGGATTACAGGCCTGAGCCACCGCGCCCGGCCTATTCCACCATGATCTCTACCCCTCCTCCCGAATGTTAGTGGTGTAACTATGACAACAAGCACGCGCTGCTCAAGGCTCAATTTTCCAGCCGTTACCGACCTCCACCGCGTCACTGTACGCTGCCCAGAAACTCTGAGGCGGATCCCCCAACCCAGTGTCAGACTGATCGCCTTTGGCCCGAGGGCGAGGAGCCACAGGACAGTATGGCCAAAGCGGCGGCCTCCTCGTCGCTGGAGGACTTGGACCTGAGCGGAGAGGAGGTCCAGCGGCTCACCTCCGCCTTCCAGGACCCGGAGTTCCGGCGAATGTTCTCCCAGTACGCCGAGGAGCTCACCGACCCGGAGAACCGGCGGCGCTACGAGGCGGAGATCACCGCGCTAGAGCGTGAGCGCGGGGTGGAAGTGCGGTTCGTGCACCCGGAGCCCGGCCATGTGCTGCGCACCAGCCTGGACGGGGCGCGGCGCTGCTTTGTGAATGTCTGCAGCAACGCGTTGGTGGGCGCGCCCAGCAGCCGGCCCGGCTCCGGTGGCGACCGGGGCGCAGCTCCTGGCAGCCACTGGTCCCTGCCCTACAGCCTGGCGCCCGGCCGCGAGTACGCGGGGCGCAGCAGCAGCCGCTACATGGTCTACGACGTGGTCTTCCATCCAGACGCGCTTGCGCTGGCCCGGCGGCACGAGGGCTTCCGCCAGATGCTGGACGCCACGGCCCTGGAGGCCGTCGAGAAGCAGTTCGGCGTGAAGCTGGACCGCAGGAATGCCAAGACCCTGAAGGCCAAGTATAAGGGGACCCCAGAGGCTGCGGTGCTGCGCACGCCCCTGCCCGGGGTCATCCCCGCAAGGCCTGACGGGGAGCCGAAGGGTCCTCTCCCGGACTTCCCCTACCCTTACCAGTACCCGGCAGCCCCCGGGCCCCGGGCGCCCTCCCCTCCGGAAGCGGCCTTGCAGCCCGCCCCCACCGAGCCTCGCTACAGCGTGGTGCAGCGCCACCACGTGGACCTCCAGGATTACCGCTGCTCCAGGGACTCAGCCCCGAGCCCCGTGCCCCATGAGCTGGTGATCACCATCGAACTGCCGCTGTTGCGCTCGGCCGAGCAGGCGGCGCTGGAGGTAACGAGAAAGCTGCTGTGCCTCGACTCGAGGAAACCTGACTACCGGCTGCGGCTCTCGCTCCCGTACCCAGTGGACGATGGCCGCGGCAAGGCACAATTCAACAAGGCCCGGCGGCAGCTGGTGGTTACGCTGCCAGTGGTGCTGCCGGCCGCGCGCCGGGAGCCCGCTGTCGCCGTCGCCGCCGCCGCGCCGGAAGAGTCCGCGGACCGGTCCGGAACTGACGGCCAGGCCTGCGCTTCCGCTCGCGAGGGGGAGGCGGGACCCGCGAGGAGTCGCGCGGAGGACGGAGGCCACGATACCTGCGTGGCTGGGGCTGCGGGCTCCGGGGTCACCACCCTGGGCGACCCGGAGGTGGCGCCTCCGCCGGCCGCAGCTGGAGAGGAGCGTGTCCCCAAGCCGGGGGAGCAGGACTTGAGCAGGCACGCGGGGTCACCGCCGGGCAGCGTGGAGGAGCCATCTCCTGGAGGAGAAAACTCACCTGGTGGCGGAGGCTCCCCTTGTTTGTCCTCCCGGAGCCTGGCGTGGGGTTCTTCTGCGGGAAGAGAGAGTGCGCGCGGAGATAGCAGTGTGGAAACACGCGAGGAGTCGGAGGGCACGGGCGGCCAGCGCTCAGCCTGCGCCATGGGTGGTCCCGGGACCAAGAGCGGGGAGCCTTTGTGTCCTCCGTTACTGTGTAATCAGGACAAAGAAACCTTGACTCTGCTCATTCAGGTGCCTCGGATCCAGCCGCAAAGTCTTCAAGGAGATTTGAATCCCCTCTGGTACAAATTACGCTTCTCCGCACAAGACTTAGTTTATTCCTTCTTTTTGCAATTTGCTCCAGAGAATAAATTGAGTACCACAGAACCTGTGATTAGCATTTCTTCAAACAATGCAGTGATAGAACTGGCAAAATCTCCAGAGAGCCATGGACATTGGAGAGAGTGGTATTATGGTGTAAACAACGATTCTTTGGAGGTAACAGTTCTTTCCAGAGTCCTCATATTTGATAGGCAGAATATTTTTTCCCTTTTTATTTTAGGAAAGGTTATTTGTCAATGAAGAAAATGTTAATGAGTTTCTTGAAGAGGTCCTGAGCTCTCCATTCAAACAGTCTATGTCCTTGACCCCACCATTAATTGAAGTTCTTCAAGTTACTGATAATAAGATTCAAATTAATGCAAAGGTAAGGAAGTTGATGGGCTCTATAGAGGAGTATAATTATTAATTTGTTGTTTCTCTTGACACAGTTGCAAGAATGTAGTAACTCTGATCAGCTACAAGGAAAGGAGGAAAGAGTAAATGAAGAAAGTCATCTAACTGAAAAGGAATATATAGAACATTGTAACACCCCTACAACTGATTCTGATTCATCTATAGCAGTTAAAGCACTACAAATAGATAGCTTTGGTTTAGTTACATGCTTTCAACAAGAGTCTCTTGATGTTTCTCAAATGATACTTGGAAAATCTCAGCAACCTGAGTCAAAAATGCAATCTGAATTTATAAAAGAAAAAAGTGCTACTTGTTCAAATGAGGAAAAAGATAACTTAAACGAGTCAGTAATAACTGAAGAGAAAGAAACAGATGGAGATCACCTATCTTCATTACTGAACAAAACTACGGTTCACAATATACCTGGATTCGACAGCATAAAAGAAACCAATATGCAGGATGGTAGTGTGCAGGTCATTAAAGATCATGTGACCAATTGTGCATTCAGTTTTCAGAATTCTTTGCTATATGATTTGGATTAATTCTATATAATTTTGGACTTTTAAATATTAAGGTTAAAAAATACCTGTATCTAAAATTGATTCTGTTAACTGTTGTCTTAAAACTAAAGGTATTAAAGTATAAAATTAAAATTTGCAATTTTTTTTAAAAAATTGCAATTTTGATTCTCATGGGGGAAATTGGAGATAATTTTTTTTTTTTTGCCTCTGGAGTTTAAAGTTTCCTTATGGAGATAAGTTTTGTGATTCCTGTAATAGATGTGTATGTTTTCTATTTGAGAGTTAAAACATTTGAGAGTTAAAACATTTAGTTTTAATACAACCTATGTATATATACTTCTGTGTTAAATTTTGCTTTGTCATTAATAAAATTTAAAAATATTCACTAATTGTGTTTGTCACACAAAGTAATTCTCAAGAA